TTAGTAGTATACTTTTTGTAACAAATAGCAAGGTTCCAGCCAATCACAAACAGCCAAGCTTCAACCAATCACAGGCAGCTAACTGATCATATCCGTGCCCAAATAAGGCAAATGTCTTGCTGTAGCCAACCAGATGATTTCTCTACTTTGCTTCTGTGTTCAGCTTATACAAGCTCACTGCTCTTCTGATTCTGAGTGTTGCCCTACTCATGAATTGTTCTCTACTCAAATAAACTGTGTTCAATTTAATTTGTCTGAAGTTCTTCTTTTAATAGGTCAGTGAATGGTATAAAGGCCCAGTCCCCTTTCCCCGATTCAGGACATCTCTGTGGAGCCATCTAGCTGTAGAGTTTCCTGTAGGATTGGCTGGGGCTTCTGTTATGACTGCATAGTAGTTCACCTTCTCCCACTGCCTAATCCTACTTCCTTCGCTCCCCTACGAGTGTGAATCCTGAGAGCAGGAAATTAATAGGGGTGTTCTCAGGATTCACACTTGTAGGGGAGTTCTAACCTCTGCTTCAGAGTCAGTTTCCTGAAGAATCATCTGTAACTTATAGGTTTTCACAATCACCATTATTTATTTCAGCCTCTTACTCCTGTAATTGTATAATTACACACACATTTATACTTTGATAAAAATTTAACTTTGAACACACACACGATGTTCACTCCAAGCTACATTAGAATGCTTAAATTTGAAGGTGACTATTAAGATTTTAAAGTTAGGAACATGATTTGTTCATATTTCTAATGTTATTGTGCTAGTTAGATAGGCTGGTAACCCAATCTGTCATGTATTCATCGTGACCACACAAGTTCAGGGATGCCAGAAATGAACTTCAAATTGGCACTCAGTGGTTCCACCTCCAAAAGACTGAGGTGAGATCAAAGTCAAATAGAAAAAAATGAACAAATATTGAGGCTGAAGCTGAATTTTAATGCAACCCAACTATGTGCATGTTTGTGTGTGTATGTATGTTTACTTAAACATGAAGTAAAGAATGACAAGACACACAGATAAACATGGATACTATATTGGTTTTCTAGGGCTGTTGTAATAAAGTATTATAAACTGAGCAGCTTAAAACAACAGAAATTATCCGGGCACAGTGTATCATGCCTGTAATCCCAGTACTTTGGGAGACTGAGGGCGGGCAGATCACTTGAGGTCAGGCGTTTGAGACCAGCCTAGCCAACATGGTAAGATCCTGTCTCTACTAAAAATACGAAAATTAGCCAGGCATGGTGGCAGGTGACTGTAGTCCCAGCTACTTGGGAGGCTGAGGCAGGAGACTCACTTGAGCCCAGGAGGTGGAGACTGCAGTGAGCCAAGATCATGCCACTGCACTCCAGCCTGGGTGGCAGAGGGAGACTCCACCTCAAAACAAACAAGCAAAAACAGAAATGTATTCTCTCGCAGATGTGGAGGCTAGAAGTTAGAAATGAAGGTATCAGCAGGACCAGCTTCCTCTGTAGGCCCCTTGGTTTCTTGTTCTAGCTTCTGGTGGTTGCCAGTCATCCTTGGTGTTTCTTGGCTTGTAGATGCATCACTTGAATCTCTCTGCCTCCATCATCACATGGCCTTCTTCCCAAGTATTTTATCTGCATCTTCAAATATCTCTCTCCTTATCAGATTACCAGTCATTGGATTTAGGGCCCACTCTAATCCAGTATGCCTTCATTTTAACTTGATTACATCTGTAAAGGCTCTCAAAGAAGGTCACATTCACAGGTACAGGGGATTCAAACTTTAACATATATATTTGGTGGGGTGGGGACACAATTTAACTCACAACAGGTATGACAGATAACTTTGGGAGGAGAAGCACCTGGTGAATGGGTAGGAAGGGAGGGGTCAATCAAGGTAACCAAAGAAAAAAATAAATGAGGATGGGAAAGAATACAGTAAAAATACCTTCATAAGAATAAATTGCCCTGTTAATATAAAATTCTGTGCATGTGTATGAATAAATTAGAATAAAGAGCTAGCTCTGTATTAATTTGTAGGCATAACATTCGATAATTCTTTTATATGGTTTATTGTGTGCCAGGCACTGTTTTAAGCACTTTCCATACATTAACTCCTTTAATCCTTATGTCTCAACCCATGATATAGGTACTATTATTATTACACCCATTTTACTGATGATGAAACTGAGACATAGAGAGACATAGCTAGTAAAATGGCTGAGCCAGGATTCAAACCTGAGCCATCGGGCTTCAGAATCTGTGCTCTTAATCACCTTGGCATATGTAGTATGACTCTGTTCTTCAGAAACTAAAACAATATATATGTGTACAAATGCATATGTATACATTTATATTTTAGAAGACATAAAATTAAAGTATCAAGATCAAAAATAAAATCTTGGATTCTAACCAGCTCTGTCAGGGCTCACAGACAATGAATGATAAATATTCTGGTTGGCCTATTTTGTGTCATATACCCAGATGCCCAGACTAGGTTTTTTTGGGGGGAGAAGGAGGGGCATCAGTGCTTGGACATTCTTGTCAGAGTCATGTGGAGTGGGTTACTTAAAGGAAAGAGATGATCTATTATCAGAGGTAGGAGGAGATGGCAGCTGACGGACTTGCAAAAACTATAACTAGTCTGTCTCCTTGAACCTCAGTGTAACCTTCCCTACCTTTTTCTTAGATGTAAACAGCAGAGCAGCTGAAGGTCCTTCACTCATCAAACAAAAAGAAGGTATGGCCCAAGGTGAAGAGAAAGGCTATAGGGAAACCCTCCCCAAAACATCACACCCATTTTCCCATGCCCTTTGTTCAGAAAATAATTAATTGTGGAAATGAGATCTGTTGCCTCCCCACTTCCCCCAGCCCAGACCCGACAACAATGGGGACCCTGTCTCTACTTCCTACAAGTCCACCAGGGGCAAATTACCATTTGGGGTTATTTAATGGTGTAATAGGAGAATCTGCTGCTTTTAGTTCAGGGGTGTCCAATCTTTCAGCTTCCCTGGGCCAAACTGGAAGAATTGTCTTGGGCTGCACATAAAATACATTAACACTAATGATAGCTGATGAGCTTAAAAAAATTTGCAAAAAAAACCCAAAACCTCAATGTTTTAAGAAAGTTTATGAATGTGTGTTGGGCCACATTCAAAGCCATCCTGGGCCACATGAGGCCCATGGGCTGTGGGTTGGACAAGCTTGATTTAGATCATCTCGTGATTTTAGGCTCTGCCAGTGTGGGGATTATCCCACCTGCAGGGATTATGTGGTGCTCTAGGATTATCTTGGGTTTGGGGTTGATCCCCCCACATGGAAGGATTGTCTGGTGGTGCTATCGGATTATCTTGGTTTTAGGGTTGATCCCTCACATGGAAGGATTCTCTGCTACTTTGATGTTCCTCATGACCCGGTGCCGCCTGTTCTATAGTATCAACGTGTAAGTCCTTGACTCAGACCTAATTCAAGGTAGGTTAAGGTGTCCTCCTGTCTACCAGTTCCTGTTTCAGGAACTTGGGATGACCTTGTGAAGGGTAGGAAGTTTCTATTTTCCTTTGAAGTGCTGTTCCAAGAGGTAATAATAGTGGAACTTGAGTTTCAGCAGTTGATGAGAATGGTGGCCCCTGTGTCTAAGAAGTATGAGAATTACAATATTGGGTAGCAGAGACTGATAAAGATGGTGATATAGGTTGAGCATCCCTTATCCAAAATACTTGAGACAGAAAGTGTTTCAGGTTTGATTTTTTTATTTTGTATTTTGGACTATTTTCATATATATAAAATCAGATATTTGGGGATGAGACCCAAGTCCAAACACAAAATTCATTTGTTTTCATTTCATTTATATATGCCTTCTACACATAGCCTGAAGATAATTTTATACAATATTTTTGTGCATGAAACAAGGTTTTTTGTTTGTTTTAAGACAGGGTCTCACTCTATCAACCAGGCTGGAGTGCAGCCTCAACTTCCTGGGCTTAAGCAATCCTCCCACCTCAGCCTCCCTAGTAGCTGGGAGAAGAAGCATGCATCACCATGCCCTGCTAAGTTTTAAATTTTTTTATTGTAGAGATGGGAATCCCACTATGTTGCCCAGGCTGGTCTCAAATTCCTGGGCTCAAGTGATCCTCCTGCCTTAGCCTCCCAAACAGCTGGATTACAGGCATAAGCCACTGTGCCCAGCCCCATGAAACAAAGTTTTGACTGCAATCTATCACATGAGATCAAGTGATGGAATGAAATTTTTCACTTCTGACGTTACGTCGGTGCTCAAAAAGTTTTTGATTTTGGAGCATTTCAGATTCGAGATTTTTGCATTAAGGATGCTCAACCTGTACTTGTGTGCCAATGTCTGATGGGAATGGTGGCCCCCTGTTTCAGGGAGTGAAGGCAATGATGGATCCTGAGTTCTGGATATTTGTAGGAATTGCAGTAGATGAGTCTTATGTGCTGAGAGATTTGGAGCCCTGTATTTCAGAGAATGAAGGAACCAGTGGTCCCTGTGACTTGCTAACTGATGAGAACAGAACAGAGGCCTTATGTTTCAGAAACTAATGGGAATTATGGTCACTGTTCCTGGGGGGCTTAAGCAAGTCCCAGCCTAATCCACAAGTCATTTATTATTCACTCATCTCCTCATTCATTCACTTAGCAAACATTTTCCTGAGCCCCTGCTCTGAGCCATGCCTGGGTGGAGTGATATTGAGGACACAGAAATGACTCAGACCCAGACTGTGCCCTCAGTAAATTCCCAAAGACAGACCCAGACGTAGAAAATCACAACACAACAGGATCAGGGCCAGGACAAGGACTGTGATGTGGTGCCTGTCCTGATCTGTCTACAGGGCATCCAGGGTGAATGTAGAATGACAGTAACTCTAGATCGTAAGTGAAAGTGAGGGGTCTGACAAAGGGTCCTTCTTAATCATACATGAATTTGTGTGCATGACAAGTTTAAATGTACCCAGTGTCAATCCTTAGAAATAGCATATTTTCCCAGAGCAAGCCCACCCCAAAGAAGGAGCCAGAGAGGCCTGGGTTTGAATCTCTAGCTCCATCACATACTTTGTGAGCTTGGGCAACTCGCTATTCAGAACTGCATCCTATTCAGTATTCCATCCTTACAATTGGGATAATAATAGTTTCTAATAATAAGGTTTCTGTGTAATCAATGATATAATGTATAACAAATACTCATCCCAGGAACTGGCTCCAAGTAGTCATTCAATAAAGGGTATCTGTTGTCATTATTATTATCCCATTGTTAGTAATTATCAACAAATTTTAAAGGATCTAGAAGTAAGCATTTATCGAATATCTGGGTTTAGAGGCTTAAAAGCATTGGACAAAATCACTTTAAAAATCAGCAAATTTGGGCCAGGTGTGGTGGCTCAGCCAAGGTGGGAGGATCACTTGAGGTCAGAAGTTCAAGACCAGTCCAGCAAACGTGGCAAAACCCCATCTCTACAGAATACACAAAAATTAGCCGGGCCTGGTGGCGCAGGCCTGTAGTTCCAACCACGTGGGAGGCTGAGGTGGGAGAATGGCTTGAACCTGGAAGGCAGAGGTTGCAGTGATCTGAGATAATGCCACTGCACTCCAGCCTGGGCAATCCGTCTCAAAAATAAATACATACATACATACATACATACATACATACATACATACATACATAAGCAAATCTGTAAATATCAATATGCATAACCATTAGTTTCTTGACATAAAAAACCTCCCAATCTCCCAATTAACTGAATACACTAGGAATAAATAGATGAATACAATGGAATATTATATCACTATTAAAATGAATGAGGAGGTTCTATAAGCCTAGATATGGGAGGATCTTTGGATATCATGTAAAAAAAAAAAAAAAAACCAAGGTGCAGAATAATGTGATCCTATCAGGGGACAGAAAAGAGGAGGGTGGTATATATGTGCATAGATGTATAAAATTCCTCTGGAAAGATACATAAGAAATTAGTGAATATATGCTGTCCCCAGAGAGGAGAACTGGGTGGCTGGAGGATAGGGAGGGAGGGAGATGCACTGTTGAAAGCCCAGCACCATGCATCCTGAACGTTTTCCCTGGCTCTTAATGTCCACTAAGTTCTCAGATGCCCACAGCATCTCTCTCCTCTACCCTCTTCTTCCTCCTAGTTCCCCATTGAAAGCAACTCCTGCCCCATCCGTTCCTGGGCCAGACTCAGGGAGTTGTAGTTTTCCTACCTGTTTCCCGCCCACAGGTTCCTGTTCTCTGCCCCCAGTGCCCAGCAGTCTCCAGCCATCTCCAGCTCCTCACATTCCTGCCCCACCCCTTCCTCTCTCCCCAGGTCCTAGCCCGCAAACTGCAGGGAGGGGGCCTCCTCCCCAGCCTCCACCCGTCTCTCCCCCTCCACTCCACACAGCCTCAGCGGGGTCTGACATTCAGCTATAACCGTGTCCCCGCCCCTTGCTCACAACCTTCCAGGGCTCCCTGTCACCCTCAGAAGGCTAAGTTCCCAGCCTGGCCTGAAACTCCCTAAGAATCTGACCCCGCCCGCTCGCCCCACCAGCCTCATCTCCTGTGCTCCTTGGCTCCTGGCTTCGGAGGCTCTAGTCAGACTTAAGGGCTTTGTTGTCCTCCCAGCACCTCCTTGGTTTCCTGCCTTGGGCCTTCGCTTCAGCTGTGCCCTCTGCCTGGAAGGGCCTTAGTGGAGGTCATGCCACAACCACGCCTTCTCTGGAGGTCCTCTCTGCCGTCTCCAGCTGCCAGGATTCCTCCCGCCCTGGGCTCTCACAGCCTCTGGCCTCTCCCTGTGTCATACCCAGATCACCCGGGATTGGGACTGTCTGCGGCTGGCTCTGTCTCTTCCATCAGACTGTGAGCTCCATCTGCAAGGGCAGATTCGGGTCCCCCCAGCCCCTGCTCCCTCCCTCACCGCCAGACTATGATGAGAGAAGCCACCTGCATGACACCTTCACCCAGATGACCCATGCCCTGCAGGAGCTGGCTGCTGCCCAGGGTGAGTGTGTGGGGATGGGGAGATGGGAGATGCTACACAGGCCGTCCTCCCCTCCACTCTCCAGGATCCTTTGAGGTTGCCTTCCCTGATGCTGCGGAGAAAATGAAGAAGGTCATTACACAGCTTAAAGAAGGTAAAATACACTCCATCTCTCCTTCCCCAGACGTAAGGTAGTGATGTTTCCTCTTCCTCCACAGCCCAGGCTTGCATCCCTCCCTGCGGTAAGGACTTCATCTAAAACTTGGAAATTGCGTGGCGCCTAGACCCAGCGTTCCCGCTCCACAGGTCTCCAGGAGTTCGCCCGGCGTTTCCTCTGCAGCGGGTGCTACTCTAGGGTCTGCGACCTCCCGCTGGACTGCCCAGGTGAGGGGGCGGGGCCTCGGGGTGCAGGAGGCGGCCCAGCGAGTGAACCCTGCTCCGTCTTCAGTTCAGGATGTGACAGTGACTCGGGGCGACCAGGCTATGTTTTCTTGCATCGTAAACTTCCAGCTGCCAAAGGAGGAGATCACCTATTCCTGGAAGTTCGCAGGAGGAGGTGTGAGTCGGGGCGGGGCCGGCGCGAAGAGTTTAGTTGAGGCGTTTAAACCCGCGTGTCCCGCAGCTCCGGACTCAGGACTTGTCCTATTTCCGAGATATGCCGCGGGCCGAAGGATACCTGGCGCGGATCCGGCCGGCTCAGCTCACGCACCGCGGGACGTTCTCCTGCGTGATCAAGCAAGACCAGCGCCCCCTGGCCCGGCTCTACTTCTTTCTTAACGGTGGGGCGGGGCGCGGCCGCGTGAGTGAGCGGCTCGTGCCTGGCTGACGTGCGCGCCCCCGCAGTGACGGGCCCGCCCCCGCGGGCGGAGACAGAGTTGCAGGCCTCGTTCCGGGAAGTGCTGCGCTGGGCGCCGCGGGATGCCGAGCTGATCGAGCCCTGGAGGCCCAGCCTGGGCGAGCTGCTGGCCAGGCCCGAGGCTCTGACGCCCAGCAATCTGTTCCTGCTTGCAGTCCTCGGGGCCCTCGCATCAGCGAGTGCGACAGTGTTGGCGTGGTGAGTTCTGGGGACTCCGGAGCCCCAGCATCCCTGTAACACACATACCTCTTTGTTTCCCCAGGATGTTCTTTCGATGGTACTGCAGTGGCAACTAACAAAGGTATCTTTCCTCCTTCCCTATCCTATTTCCATCCTGAAAATAAAGAATATATTTCAACTCTAGATTGTTTCATCTCCGAAGGTGGTCACTACTA